CTGGGGTACTCGGGTGCGCTGGGGATCATGGCCCCAAGGACTCGGGAACCCCCGCTCTGCTTCCGTGCAGAGCTAAGACAGGCTGAGGATGAGGCAGAGGCGGAGGTGGAGGCGGGGAGGAGGGAGTGGGGAGGGGTCGTGGGTAGGACACAGGGGGCAAGGCATGAGGGGGTCAGGGCTGTACCCCGCAGCCACAGTGTTGCTGTCCAGGGAACACACACGAGACCACAGTGTGAGGCTGCTCCAGCACCTGGGCCGTGCCACCCGGGGCCAGGCCAGCCCCCAGCCTATTTGCCCCCCTGGGCTCCACCTGGCCGGGGGCACCCAGCCTACCTGGAGACTGGAGAAGCCCACTCACAAGCACTCACAGACCCCGGGCAGACTGCGCAGACCAGAGGCCCAGCATGCGCCCAGTCCCCCTCAAGCAGAAGGCCTGCTTCCCCAGGCAGGGCGGGGCAGGCTGGGCGGGTCGCTTCCCATAGCAGCTGCTGGATTTCTGTCCACTGGGTTCTGGCAGGGACAGCTCTTGAGCTTATTATCCCCAATTTACAGACAGGGAAACCGAGGCCAGAAAGGGGACTGTCACCTACCTATGGTCAGCCCACGGTGAGCTGAGCTGTGAACAGCAGGAAGGACCACTCTGTGTCAGAGGCCCTACCACCTGTCCCGAGGTGGCGAGACAGCACATTTGCTCACTCCCACCTGCAGCCCCCGACCCAGGCACCCCTGCAAGCCCCCCACCCTTCCCCGCCCGGGCCCTCCGTGTCACAGGCACCAAACTGGATTCTCAGTGCTAACCAGCTTGGCTCCTGCAGCCCAGCCTCACAGTGATTATGAGGAAACAATCCCAACTCTATGTGGCTTCAGACCCAACCTGTCCGGCCACTTTCTGCGAGATGGCAGAACCCGCCTGGCGGCTCAGGGCAGTCTCTGCCTCCTTTCTGCTCCTGGCTGGGAGAATCGAAAACCTGTCAAGCGGGTTTGGCCAAAATCCTGTCTTGTTGCCTGTGCAGGTTCACAGCCCGCTCACTTCTCTCTCCCTGTGAAGAGCGTGGGGGACTCCGCGCAGAGGTCGACAGAGGTTGAGGCAGGGCCAGGAGCCATGTGAGTACCCGGGACCCCGGGGCCAGGCCACCGCGGATCCCTGTCCCCTCTTCCTCCTCTTCAGGATGGACACAGAGGGGCAGTAGAGGCTGCAGGCGTCTCCACAACCCCAGCGCAGAGGGGCCCGGGCCAGGGCCACAGGGAGCCATGGAGAGCTTCATGGAGTCGCTGAACAGGCTGAAGGAGATCCACGAGAAGGAAGTCCTGGGTGAGGGGCCAGGGACAGATGCCAGGCTAGGGCTGACCCCCCGCCCCTCTGCTTGCTCCCCCAGGCCTGCAGAACAAGCTTCTGGAACTGAACTCAGAGAGGTGCCGGTGAGTCAGGCCAAGCAGGGCCCCTCCTCACACAGGACCCCACTTTAGCTGTTTCCCACCACAGGGACGCCCAGAGGATCGAGGAGCTCTTCTCCAAGAACCACCAGCTCCGGGAACAGCAGAAGACACTGAAGGAGAACCTGCGGGTGCTGGAGAACAGGTGGGCCTGGGAGGACACCTCGCAGCATGGCCCCCTCACACCCCCTGCGTCCCCATCCCTGCAGGCTGCGGGCCGGCCTGTGCGACCGCTGCATGGTCACCCAGGAGCTGGCCAGGAAGCGGCAGCAGGAGTTCGAGAGCTCCCACCTGCAGAACCTGCAGCGCATCTTCATCCTCAGTGAGCCCCACCCACCAGACAACCGGGGTCCTCTGGCTGCTTTGCTCATCAGTGCCTTTTGCAGCCAACGAGATGAACGGGCTGAAGGAAGAGAACGAGACCTTGAAGGAGGAGGTGAAGCGGCTTCGGGGCCTGGGGTGAGTGGGAAAGGGTCCCAGGGCTCAGACACCCTCACCCTCCCTGTCTCTGCCTCCCCTCTAGAGACAGGCCCAAGCCCCGGGCCAAGGAGGGCACCTCGGACCCCCCCTCACCCCTGCTGCTCCCCTCCCCTGGTGGCTGGAAGGCCATCACAGAGAAGCCACCGGGAGGCCACGAGGAGGCTGAGGAAGACCACCAGGGCGTGGGCCTACGGGGAGAAGGTGCTGTGGGGACCGGGTGAGGCTGGGAGGCTCAAGCTCTTGCCCCTGGCTTCTCCTCCCACAGAAAAGCCAGCAGGGCACAGGACATCTCCAGTGGCCAAAATCTCCCCAGGGGCCACCCTGCCTGAGTCGCGAGCCCCAGACATGGTAAGGGCAGGGACCGGGAGCCCACCATGTGCCCCCGCCCAGGCTGACCCACCCATCCTCACAGAGCCCCCAGCGCATCTCCAACCAGCTGCACGGGACCATTGCCGTGGTGCGGCCTGGGTCCCAGGCTTGCCCTGCCGACCGAGGCCCCGCCAATGGGACGCCCCCACCACTGCCCGCCAGGAGCAGCCCACCCAGCCCAGCGTATGAGCGTGGCCTCTCCCTGGACAGGTGCCCGCCTGCCCCACCCTCACCCAGAGTAGGCCATGGTCATTCGGCTTCTCCTCCCTCACAGCTTCCTGCGGGCCTCCCGGCCCTCCGCCATGACCCATGAGGCCCCGAAGCTCTCCCCGAAGGTGGACCGGCTCTGCCTCCTAAACCGCCCCCTGTCCCTGCACCTTCAGAGCCCCCACAGCAGCCCCCTGGCCCCTGCTGCAGCCCCCAGCGACCCCCGGCTCCAGGACCTGAAGGCCAGAGAAGCAGAGGCCTGGGAGGAGCCCACAGAACTGCTGGGGCTGCCCAGTGCCCTGGCGGGCATGCAGGACCTTCGCCTGGAGGGGGCACTGCACCTGCTCCTGGCCCAGCAGCAGCTGCGGGCTAGGGCCAGGGCAGGCAGTGTCAGGCCAAGGGGCCAGCCCACACCCGGGGAGATGCTGCCCTCCCTACCAGTCGGCTCAGACTCTGAGGGCCCTGAGAATGAGGGGACCAGGGCAGCTCTGGCCGCAGCAGGCCTGTCTGGAGGGCGGCACACACAGCCTGCAGGCCCGGGCCGCGCCCAGAGGACAGAGGCTGCAGCCACGCAGGACTGTGCCCTAGACAAGCCCCTGGACCTCTCGGAGTGGGGCCGGGCCCGGGGCCAGGACACTCCCAAGCCGGCCGGCCAGCATGGGTCACTCAGCCCTGCCGCTGCCCACACTGCCAGCCCCGAGCCACCCACCCAGTCCGGACCCCTGACTCGCAGTCCCCAGGCACTCAGCAATGGCACCAAGGGGACCAGAGTGCCAGAGCAGGAGGAGGCTTCCACTCCCATGGTAAGGAGCCCGGTCCTGGCTCAGACCCGGTCTAAACTCAAGCCACCTACTTGCCTCCCCCCAGGACCCCTCACGCCCACTTCCAGGGTCCCAGCTCAGCCTGTCCTCTCCAGGCAGTACAGAAGATGAAGACACAGGGAGGCCTCTGCCACCTCCCCACCCACAGCCGCCTCCCCACCCACAGCCGCCTGACCTGGACGGCCACCCAGGTACAGTCAGCACCTGGGGTCAGAGTCCAGCTCCTGGCCTGACCCCACACTCTGCATCCTTCAGAGCCCAGCAAGGCTGAAGTGCTGAGACCAGAGTCCGACGAACTGGATGAGACAGACACCCCAGGCAGCGAGGTGGGTCCAGGCCACACACTCAGCAGGGCAGGTCCTCCTCGTGACCACACCCCCTTCTCCCCAGGTGGGCCTGAGCTCCCAGGCGGAGGCCACTACGAGCACGACCGGGGAGGGGCCTGAGTGCATCTGCACCCAGGAGCACGGGCAGGGTCCACCACGGAAGAGGAAGCGGGCCTCGGAGCCTGGGGACAAAGGTACAGCTGGCATGGGGCAGGTGCAGGGAAGGGCTCCGGCCTGACCTCCGGCCACTTCCCATAGCCTCCAAAAAGCCATCCAGAGGGAGAAGGAAACTGACAGCCACTGAGGGGCCCGGGAGCCCAAGGGACGCCGAGGACCACAGTCCCTCCCCCAACAGCAGCCCCTGGGAGGAGACCTAGCCAGCCTGCACCAGGGTCCACAGCGAGCCCGGGGCAGCCCTCCACCTGCCCACCAGGGCCTGGAGAGGGCACACCATCCAACCAGCAGGCAGCCCTGCACAGAACCCTGGGAGAAGACCTAGCCAGCCTCAGCTGAACCCACAGTGAGCCCAGGGCAGCTCTCTGCCTGCTCACCACAGCCTGGAGAGGGCACACCACCCAACCAGCAGGCAACCCCGAAGAGCCGGTGACGGGCACATCCTGGCCCACTTCAAGAGGGGCTGGAGGACCGAGAGGGGTCTCAGGCTGGCGATTCACCCCGTCTCCACCCACCTGGGAAATGCTCTGCGGCCCCTCCCACAGCCCAGCACCTGCTCCCTGAGGGGTGTGGGGACTGGAGGCGGGATCACTCAGGCTCCAGCCCAGCCCTACCCCTGCTGTGCACTGCAGCCGTTCCCAGGCAGTGCCCACGCTCTGGGAGGCAACGGACCACTCGGACCCCCACCCCTGCCCGCCAAGCTCCAAGCACAATCTTGGACGCCCCCTCGTGGGCTGACAGCAAACAGATGTCTGGCAGTGAGGGTGGAGGGAGACAGTGGGCGGCAGCACCCTCGAAGACCGGGTCCCCTGAGTGACGGAGAATAAACACTTGAAGAACCGTGCATGTGTCTGGCAGGGCCCCAGGACACCACTG